ATCTCCAGGGCCTGCTCAGTCCAGCACACAATGCCTCAGTGACTTTTCTGTCCTACGCAGCAGTTACTCTATTTCCTCCTGGGGCCCTAATACATGCTTCTTAGAAGGAGCACATTATATTCCTCTTCCTTTTCTCTTCTTTCTGAGGTGGGTCAGCTGTGACATGAGGGATGGAGAGAGTGGGCCTCTGTGTTTTGCTCTAGTTTTCTGGCTGCAGCTGAACTTGTACTGTTCCTGTTCCATTTCTGGAGGAAGCCAGGGAAAATATCAGGATGAGATGGGGGTGTGTTTAGCAAAACATGGTGTCCCAGATTGTGCCAGGAGTAGGCATGGTAGGCAACCTTTCATAGTGTACAAAGAACTTGCAATCATCCTGAGAGTAGAATACTCTGGCTACATTTTAATGTCTTAAGTAACACCTGCCACATCAGAGCACATCAGCAGAGTTTATATAAATTATCCATTGACATGTGTTGCAGACAGAGATAAAAGCCTAGAGAACATATGGAAGACCAGGCTACTTTTCTAGAATTAGGAATGGAGGAACAGTTAAATGTGGTCCTTGGTCAGGCCCTGGAAACTGCAGTTTCCATTCTCTGGGGTCAGAAATGTTGCTACAAGGAAAGTCCATCCCGAGGGAGGATTTGCTCTCTGACTTTTCCCTTTCTGTGTCTGGATTAAAATAGCTGTGGGACCCCAGTGAGATGGCAGATAATGATTTTTCTCCCTGTGAATGTCCTCAAAGAGTCTGGGATTCAACATCAGAAGATCCTTGGTATAGACAAGCATGCCTGAATCATCAGAAATCTTTGTCTTAATCCAAAGAGGTATTCTTTGCTTGACGAGCAAGTACAGATCCACTCCACTTATTGAGAAGTTCATGTTGTCTAGGGACCTCAATAGCCCCATCTTTTTTTTTGCATCCCCTCAAAAGATAAATTTAGGTGAAGCTTCAGGTAAGGAGTTGCTTTTTCATGACATGTAAAATGTTTTCCCACTAAAATAATACACTTATGCCCACAGAGTAACCTATGATTTACTTCTGAGTATTCAAAGATCTGTTACTGAGCTCTATACTTTTAATCAAGATAGTTATTCAAGGTTTAACTTTTTAAACATTTGTTTCTGAAGAAGAATGGAATAGGCTTTCCAAATACATAGTACTGAGGATACAATGGGTGGAGTAGAGATGGCTCTTCATTGTAAAAGTCATCTTAAATCCTGATTGTCTCTACTTTAGTGATTGTATTAGAGGGCAACAACCTGAGACAATATTTCAGAGCATCATTCCAAGGACACACCAGGAGGAAAAATGGCCAAATCTTTCCCAGTATTCTCACTTTTGTCCTTTATCTTGATACATTTGGTGTTATCTTCTGGTGAGTAATTTAGCTGGTCTTGGCCAGCAGTTAAATTCTGTAACTATTTTCATGTATTCTCTAGTTTCAGGCCCTAGACACTGGTGGCCACCACGTGGAATTATTAAGGTAATGTTCCATTAAATTTCCCCCCAGGACTTTAACTGGATAAATCTTTTCAACTCAATTTCAGGTGAAATGTCCATATGAGAAAGTAAACTTGAGCTGGTACAATGGAACGGTCAACCCCTGCCCTGGCTTATATCAACCCATCTGCGGCACCAATTTTATAACCTATGATAATCCCTGCATTCTGTGTGTTGAGAGCTTGTGAGTACTATTTGGGGAAAAGAGGGGAACTGAAATGAAATGTTTATTCTGATTCTTCCTTTAGGAAATCTCATGGAAGAATCAGGTTTTACCATGATGGAAAATGTTAGCTGAGTGGACTTGAATGTGGAAGATATCTTCTTTTTTTTTTCCTCCATGTCTCCAATCTCCCTCTTGCGCTTTTTACATCTCCTTGCATTTGTTCTTCATGACAAAGAGCTATCACTACTGAGCTTGTAGCAGATTGTTCAAAGTTCCTTCCATGGACCTCTCCCCTCACTGACTGATTGCCTTCCATAGTCTCCCTAATAAATACACTTTTATGAAAGTCTGATTTGACTTGGGTCTCAGATCTGTGTCTAA